TCTATGCTTCTACCAAAGGTGGGAATTTTAGCTTCATGTCCACTCACAATACATTATTCAATTCATTGATGGTGGCAAATATTTCTCACAGCCTGTTTGGGGATTCAGCTGTTTACTACTGAAGTAGAAACTTCTCTTAATTAAAAAGAAAATTCTGCTGTTTAGGTAGATTTCATGAAAAGAACCCAATCTAGAAACCAGCATTTTTACTTTTTTTCCAACAGTTGTTCCTATCACCATGAAAGCATATTAAAATTCTTTCATCCTTTGAAAACACATCTGGAACTTACCTCACCCTCCAGATACAGCCTCAGCTCTCACTCCACCATGAATTCAGACTTCCTGAGAAGGTTGCAGCTGGTCTCCATCCTTCAACTGACAACCCAATGCAATTGTATTCATCTCTCATTAAAGTTACTAGCAACAACTAAGAAAAACTTTGGATACATGTCAGTCTTTATTGTGTTGAACTTGACAGACATATTTGACATTGGAGTGCCCCATTTACTTGTTTAAAATTTCTTTCTTTGGATTCCATAACGTTTCATTATCTTCTATATCATTGGACTTCTATGATTGCTCATTCTTAGGTAAAATAGAACGTGTCTCAAGATCATTTTTAAAACAAAAGGAAGTATGGAGTTCTATCTAAAATAGAGTATTTAAATTATTGCATCATGAAGGGAAACTCACATTTAGAATATAAAGGCATTCTCAGAAACCAATTGCTTTTGTAGCCTGAAGCCAGTCTCTTTCCTACTTTTGTCTATAATTCTGTAAAATTAAAGTGATCTGGCATGATGATCTAAAAGGACTGATAAAAATTTGCTGGGGCTGCCAGAAGAAAGAAAATGCCTTTGACATTATGTTGCTGGGGACATTGACTTTGTCCCACACTCAGCAGGGGTGAGGAAGTTGGCATTTACTGATAAGCTAAGAAAAGTCAGTGCCTTTTGTAATTTAAGCTCCACCCATGGCACACTCACTCAAGGAAGATATAAATGACAAGGTCGGCTCAGCTCTCAGACAAGGTTTTCCAAGCAAGATGAAGCCCAACATCATCTTTGTACTTTCCCTGCTCCTCATCTTGGAGAAGCAAGCAGCTGTGATGGGACAAAAAGGTGAGTGGAGAGGGTAAGCCTTGGGGAAAGCTTGAATGCATACCTTCTTATTATCAATTACCAGGTGGATCAAAAGGCCGATTACCAAGTGAATTTTCCCAATTTCCACACGGACAAAAGGGCCAGCACTATTCTGGACAAAAAGGCAAGCAACAAACTGAATCCAAAGGCAGTTTTTCTATTCAATACACATATCATGTAGATGCCAATGATCATGACCAGTCCCGAAAAAGTCAGCAATATGATTTGAATGCCCTACATAAGACGACAAAATCACAACGACATCTAGGTGGAAGTCAACAACTGCTCCATAATAAACAAGAAGGCAGAGACCATGATAAATCAAAAGGTCATTTTCACAGGGTAGTTATACACCATAAAGGAGGCAAAGCTCATCGTGGGACACAAAATCCTTCTCAAGATCAGGGGAATAGCCCATCTGGAAAGGGAATATCCAGTCAATATTCAAACACAGAAGAAAGGCTGTGGGTTCATGGACTAAGTAAAGAACAAACTTCCGTCTCTGGTGCACAAAAAGGTAGAAAACAAGGCGGATCCCAAAGCAGTTATGTTCTCCAAACTGAAGAGCTAGTAGCTAACAAACAACAACGTGAGACTAAAAATTCTCATCAAAATAAAGGGCATTACCAAAATGTGGTTGAAGTGAGAGAGGAACATTCAAGTAAAGTACAAACCTCACTCTGTCCTGCGCACCAAGACAAACTCCAACATGGATCCAAAGACATTTTTTCTACCCAAGATGAGCTCCTAGTATATAACAAGAATCAACACCAGACAAAAAATCTCAATCAAGATCAACAGCATGGCCGAAAGGCAAATAAAATATCATACCAATCTTCAAGTACAGAAGAAAGACGACTCCACTATGGAGAAAATGGTGTGCAGAAAGATGTATCCCAAAGCAGTATTTATAGCCAAACTGAAGAGAAAGCACAGGGCAAGTCTCAAAAACAGATAACAATTCCCAGTCAAGAGCAAGAGCATAGCCAAAAGGCAAATAAAATATCATACCAATCTTCAAGTACGGAAGAAAGACGACTCCACTATGGAGAAAATGGTGTGCAGAAAGATGTATCCCAACGCAGTATTTATAGCCAAACTGAAAAGCTAGTAGCAGGCAAGTCTCAAATCCAGGCACCAAATCCTAAGCAAGAGCCATGGCATGGTGAAAATGCAAAAGGAGAGTCTGGCCAATCTACAAATAGAGAACAAGACCTACTCAGTCATGAACAAAAAGGCAGACACCAACATGGATCTCATGGGGGATTGGATATTGTAATTATAGAGCAGGAAGATGACAGTGATCGTCATTTGGCACAACATCTTAACAACGACCGAAACCCATTATTTACATAAACCTACCATTCGGTAACCATGTGAAAGGATGGACCAATATCAAGGTAATTTTTTTTTAGCAAATAGGGGAGATATCCTCACATCACTGATTCTCTTCTTTCTCTCTAGGTGTCAGTTGACCTCAGTGAATTCTGTGATGTTTCTGAGATGCAGACTCCCGTGTAGTTTCAGATTCTTGGTCCATGGATGACACCACCTGCCCATGCTTCCTTGAATTAGGCTTTCCTAACCTGAAGCGCCTTCAAACTTCCAATAAAGAGATCATTTTCTGCTTCATCTGCTTTTGACTCCTGTTTTCTCTGGATTCC